CAGAAAGTTGAATTCTACAGTAAACTCTCCTACACCCACCATCTGGATCCTGTCATTGAACTATATTATATTTATTACATATCCATCCATCACTCTATCCATCCATCAATTCGCCTTGTTTCCAAGTGAATACCCAAAGACTACCCAAACCAGAAAACCAGCAAAGGCCTTCTGCATTCGCCTGGATTAAGTTCTGGGAGTAGAGGTGCTATTCTACCTCGGTGATGCGAAGAAAAGCCGCAGCACTGAGCCTGATTGATGTGCTTTGCTTAAAGTTTGCAAAATTCCATAAACCTGAAAATTACTGTCGATTATGCAAGATGACAATTGCGTCCAAGCAGGAGTTTCAAAAATCATAAAAGCTAGGGGGAAGTCCCCATTTCTAGACTAAAATTCCGAAGTCGAGTTCCATGTTTTATATTCTAAATAAAATTGTGGCTATCCAAGGTTATCGGCGTGATGACAGTTCCTTGGGGGCCCTCGCCATTCCTTGTCAGAGGACCCCGTCTGCTGCACATTGCCTTCCTAGGAGATAATTTCAGACCCCTTGAATATGAGGAAAATACGAAGCAAACAGAAATAGGAAGGCTTTTATGTATTTTTGAAGAAAAAACAGGATTTTATGTAAAATAAAAACAGGATTTCATGAAGAAACAGGATATTATGTATTTCTGAAGAAAACCCAGGAAAACCCGAGAGAACTAAGTGCCCGCGGGATGAGTGTGCGGGCAGCTCCTCCTTAGGTAGGCACCGGGGCTGCGCGCGCAGCGGAGCTCGAAGGTCTTGTCCCCCGGGGGCGGTCAGCCTGGGCCTTGGCGGCCAAGGGGAAACTTGGGAGCCTCGGGACTGTTGGCCACCGGCCCGTGGGAGGAGTAAAGGCGGCCCTGGCTGGCAGGCCGAGGGTGTGACGCGCCGGCCCGCCCTCCTCGCGCAGCCTCCGGCTAGGCGGCGAGGCCGCAGGCCGCGCCCGCTCCTTCAGCCCCGCCGCCGGGGAGGGGTTTCCCGGGACGATCCGGCCCCTTTCATCCAGGAAGTGAAATCGACGTCGGGGTCAATGAAAACAAACGGGGAGCCCAGGGGGAAGGAAGGCAGGCGAGGAAGAGGCAGCGCCGGGGCGCCGGAGGGAGCAGCCGGGCTGCGGAAGCGCGAGCAGGAGGCCGGTCGCGGGCGCATTTTTGCCGTTGTCGCGGCCGCCGCCGCCGAGGCTTACCCGGGAATGTCTGGGCCCGCGCCTCGCGGCCCCCAAGCTCCACGCTGCGCCCGCTGTCCCGGCCTCTAAAGGCCGCCACGTCCCTGCGGCGCGCGCAGGCAGAAAGCGGCTTCGTGCCGGCGGAGGGGGCCCGGGCGGGCCGGGAGGGGCTGCCCCAGGCCCTGCGCCTACCCCATCACCGCGGCCGGCGCCGGGCCGGGAGGATGCGCGGTGTGGGGCTCTGAAGCATGGAGGGGGTGTTGTACAAGTGGACCAACTATCTCACAGGTATGGGGGCTCGTGTGATGAGGGAAGAGGGGAATTGACCTTTTGTTATTTATGGTCTTTTTAGGCTGGCAGCCTCGTTGGTTTGTTTTAGATAATGGAATCTTATCCTACTATGATTCACAAGATGATGTTTGCAAAGGGAGCAAAGGAAGCATAAAGATGGCAGTTTGTGAAATTAAAGGTAAGTGAATATACAGAATTAGAGGAATTGGATAACTGTATTTCCCCTTTGTTTATCATCATAGTTCATTCAGCAGACAACACAAGAATGGAATTAATCATTCCTGGAGAGCAGCATTTCTACATGAAGGCAGTGAATGCAGCTGAAAGACAGAGGTGGCTGGTCGCTCTGGGGAGCTCCAAAGCATGTTTGACTGATACAAGGACTAAAAAAGAAAAAGGTAACTATAAACTTTTCCCTTGTGGTGAGAGTTCTAACTGTATATTTATGTATATTCTTTTCAGAAATAAGTGAAACCAGTGAATCGCTGAAAACCAAAATGTCTGAACTTCGCCTCTACTGTGACCTCTTAATGCAGCAAGTTCATACAATACAGGAATTTGTTCACCATGATGAGAATCATTCATCTCCTAGTGCAGAGGTAGAGCGAAGAGGATCTCTTCACGTGTGGTTAAATCTGTTCAAGTCTTTGTGTAATTTTTCAGAACATGAATGAAGCCTCTTCTCTGCTTAGTGCCACGTGTAACACATTCATCACAACGCTTGAGGAATGTGTGAAGATAGCCAATGCCAAGTTTAAACCTGAGATGTTTCAACTGCACCATCCGGATCCCTTAGTTTCTCCTGTGTCACCTTCTCCTGTTCAAATGGTTTGAACTTCTTGTTTTGGTTTTTTCCCTCACTAATTTTTTTTTTTTTTTCCAAAATTTCTAGATGAAGCGTTCTGTCAGCCACCCTGGTTCTTGCAGTTCAGAGAGGTAAAAGAACCTTTTCTTCTGACTAAGTTCTCTTACAATTTAATGCTTTTTACTTAATTTGCAGGAGTAGCCACTCTATAAAAGAACCAGTATCTACACTTCACCGACTCTCCCAGCGACGCCGAAGAACCTACTCAGATACAGATTCTTGTAGTGATATTCCTCTTGAAGACCCAGATAGTAAGTGACATAGATTCTGTCTCTTTCTTTGGGATGTTTAACGTTTTTATCAATGTCTTCATAGGACCTGTTCACTGTTCAAAAAATACACTTAATGGAGATTTGGCATCAGCAACCATTCCTGAAGAAAGCAGACTTATGGCCAAAAAACAATCTGAATCAGAAGATACTCTTCCATCCTTCTCTTCCTGAAGAAACTGAAGTGTCCAACTTCCTCTAAGTATTGCTATGCAAAAGCTGCTGTAATTAAACTATTGTTATAGGGAGTAGTTTTTTCCCTTAGGACTCTGCACTTTATAGAATGTTGTAAAACAGACAAACAAGAAAACAAACCACATACTTTTGAAGTGTATTTTATCTTTATATAGTTTGTTTGCAAGAGTATTTTCCTAATAACTTCACAGTATGAATGTGCATCTTTTTTTTTTGAACAAATGATGGTGTAACATTTTGACATCCATAAGGACAAATGTAGATATTTTTCTTAAAAACTCTGAGGGGACTGACAGCATGGTCAGGGTGTATTGTAGCTTATAAACATGAAATCTTATAAGGTTTCAGTTTGACAGAAGTGTGATATATGTAACTTGTGCCATGGACCAAATGGTCACTTTACCACAGCTAAAAATGAGTTACGATAGCAGCTTGATGGTGATTGTATTGTATTCCTTTAATCAAAAAGGAAACACAATATTCTAAGTATCTTTAGCCCAAATACCATGACATATTGAGCATCTTTAAATAACCAGACTGTATTGTCCTTCATATGTGAAGTTGACACTACTGATTTGTCAATACCAAATTTTGGGTTAAAGTGTTTAATTTTTATGTATTTATTTTCTTGTTGCCTCAAAAGATGATTGCATTCTAACTTTTGTGACCTACCAAATTTAAGATGTGTATACGTTGTTCTTTACGTTGTTCTAGAAAAGAGATTTTAATGCTGTAGTGACTTTGCTCACTTACACTAGAGAAATAAACAACTTTCAATGGAAGAGAATTTTAGTGCTTTTTTTTTCCTAAAATAGATATTAAGCTGCTGTTGTAAAGTATTGTTTGCAGCTCTTTCCAATATCTAGAGACATTTTTATTTATGAATATTTATACAAAAAGGAATTCTGTCAAGATGACTGCTCTATATCACTTGAGAATGGCATTATTTAATTAAAGAACAAATAGCATTTTTTGGTAGTGCCTGTCCATACCTATTGTCATTGTTTGCCTTGTAATCTGTTTTTTTGAATTCATTTTGGGCTGATAGTTTTGTTTAAGGTTTTGGATAAGGAGCACTTTAAAACAAACTGGTGTGTTGTTTTTAAGTTAATCATATGTTTAATAAATGCGTGGTTTTTGCATTCAAACACATCATATAATACATTGTATTTTTTACATTCATTGATATTCTGTCTAATCTTTATTAGGCACTAATATAATTCTAATGGATTTGAGTTTGTTTGTATATTTAGGCCTGCTGGTGAAGACACAAATGAAGCATAATTTTTGTTGCCTGTGAGCTTAGAATGGTGTGACCTATTTCATTTTATTTCAATTTATCTTGTAAGTTTATGTGGGATATTTTAAAATAATTAATATTTGGTATTTGTTTAAAAAACTGTAATTATAGGCCTTCCATCTTAAGTTTAAGATGGACATAAACAGTCTATACATTAATATGTGTTTGGGTAAACTGTATGCTACTTGAAGTGTTTGTAATTTTAAATAACACACAGGTCATCAGACTACTCTATATTCAGTGGAGTCTTTGCCTGCTCATAAGTTGTACTTCATATGTCTAATTTGAAAAAAAAAGTTTGATAATGTAGTAAGTTATGACGTTGAGCAGGTAATCAGGTTTTTCTTGTTTTTTTTTTTTTTTTAAATTTTGTAGTAAGAACTTGCACAGTATTAAGACCATGAAGGTCAGGGTGCTATTGATTGGGAGTTTTTTCTGGTAGTGAGTTTTTTTGCAGTAATAGGTTTATAAGGAAAACACCGTAACAAGCTTTTGAACTTATAGAAAATAATCACATCCATTTTCTATTGCTTTACCCAAATAGATGGGTTCGTGAAGAGTTTTCTGTGAATATTTTAAAAATACAATGCAATTATTTCTGGTTTGTATCATTTTTTCCCCCTTAAAACAGGTCCTTGAACAGGTTTGCGGTATCCCTAAGTATGTCTTTTGTTATGACTTGGAGCCACTTTTTGTTGTTATTGTTAGGAACCAAACACATCTGTGAAATCATTTTTTTTGTGGGAGTATAAATATATCTTGAATTATATCCAGGTTTTGATCAGTGAATTAGTAGCATGAAGAAACCTATAAAGCTTAAGGGAACCTTGCATTTTGAGGAGTCCTTTATTTTCAAGTGTGCCTGACTTTTTTGAATTTTAAGAAAAAGATGAACCATATAACAATTCTGTAAGAATTTTAGCTTGTCAAGTTGTTCTATACTTTATAGAAAAATTATTGGTTATTATTAGTTATTAGTAGTCCCTTTTTTTTGCTTTGTCTAGGTCATGGGGTTATTGAGAAACATGAAAAGTTATTGAGAAATTTGGAGGTTCTCTTGGCAGCCTATCAGTGATCTTCTAAGCAAAAGCAGTGCTTGTTTTTCATTTCAAGTGCTTGCTCACTATTCTTTGGGAATCGCAGGCCTCCATGACTAAAGGGATTTTGATACAATTCTTTTATAAATGAGCTGAATTTGAATTTTCTTACATCATATGGGATTATTGCATGATCTTCAGTCAGGAAAAATCCAGAAATGGATGCTATTGCTTAAACTTAAATTCCAAGGCAGAAGATAGAGTATCTTCATTTCCACAGATGCCCTAGAACCTTTGACCTTGAATTGTAGTTTTTCAGTATGTATTATCACATTTAGAAATGTAAAAATCACAAGATCTCAGGAAATGCGCCCTTGTGATATGTTAATACCAGATTGCTGTTTACACTAATTCCATATACATGATAATACCACTAATTTGGACTCTGCTAGTTCTTTTATTTAATAAGGCACCTCTAGGTCTGTACTTTGAGCCTTGATCTGGGTACTTGGTACAGAGGGAGTGTCCTGGCCTGAAAGAAAGCCAGATTAGGCTGCAGGAGTTCCTTTGAGGAGGTCTGTCTTTTAATAACCCTGGCGGGTAAATGAATGGTAGGTAGCTGGTAGGTAGGCCTTCTTGTTCATGTCTTTCTGTCTCCCCAATCCACTCTTTGAATTCATGTTGAATTCTTAACTTGAAATTCTGTTGTTTTTTTTTTAATTTTAGCTTTCTTTTTATTAAACTAGTTAATGTACATAGTTTGAAAAAATCAAATAGAACTAAAAGGTTTATAGTGAAAAAGTGTAGTTCCCTCTTCCCCAGTTTAGCATTCCAAAGACAAACACTTGGAACTCTTAGTGGTTTGTGTTAGTATTTACCTTCCTGTTTGAAAATGTTATACTACTTTTTGTTGACTTATCAATTTCAGAAACAGTTTCTCGAATACCTTTTATGGTAGACAGGATTTACTTTACTTAAACTCTCCACCTCCCACATTTTTCTTCCCCCACCCCTCCCAAAATAGATTTATATTCACACAACTTTTAGTTAGAACAAACTTTTTGTGAAATAGATAGACATAAATGTAGTTCACTGATGTACCACATGGTTAACTATCATTATTTCCTTTTTACTAGAATGTTATTTTTTCTGGGGTTGGTATTGCCTGATTTTCAAATTTGCTTAGTTTTTAATGTACCTGTCACAATGACTATCCAAAGGCTTAAATGCTGAAAAACATCAGATAATCGTATCAATTCTCTTAAAAAAGTTTTTAAAAATATTTTGTCATCCTTTAGGGACATTTCTTCCACAGTCCTTCATCTTCTGCCATTTGTACTGTTGCCCTCCAGGCCTGTTCTATGGTTCAGCAGTCATTCTGAAACTCCCTTTAGTTTTTAGTCTCACATTAGGTTTTTTTTTTTTTTTTTTTTTTTTTTTTTTTTTTTTGGCAAAGCTCCTCCACCAGTAACTTCCTAAGAAAAGGTGCATAGAAAGTAAAGATTTTAAGGCTTTACAGGTCTGAAAATGTCTCTACTCTTGATTGGTAGTTTGGAGTCTGGAAAATAACATGCCTTCAGAATTTTAAGGGCAACATTTCATTGTCTTAAGGCATTTAGTTTTTCTGTGAGAATTCTGATACCGTTCCTTTACCTGGGATCTGTTTTTACACTCTGTAAGCTTTTAGGAACTTCTCATTACTTCTGATGTTTCATAATAATATGTGGGTCTTTATTCATTCATCTTGATGGCTACTTGACTTGGTGGAATCTTTCAATTTAGAGATTTGTCTGCTTCAGTTCTGGGTGTGTGTGTGTGTGTGTGTGTGTGTGTGTGTGTGTGTGATCTTTTTGACAGTTTTCTCTCTTCCATTTTCTTTGTTCTATCTTTCTAGAATTTCTGTTATTTGAATGTTGGACCTCCCAGAGTTGGACCGCCTCTAAATTTAAAAAGCTTTTTCTCTCTAGTTGTTCCTTAAGTTATATTATCTTTGTTCTTTTTGTTATCCTCCAGCTCTTCTGTTGAATTTTCTTTATATATATATTTTAATTTCTAAGAGGTCTTTTTTTTCTGTTTCATTTCATAAAAACCTATTTTTATTTTATAGATTAACTGTTTCCCCATATCTCCCTGAGGATAAAATTAAGATTTTTTTCTTACATCTTTCCTGTTTCTTGAATGGTTCTCCCCCTCCCCCACCATGTTTCTGCTTTCTATTTATTTGTTTTGGGCTCTTTCATTCTGAAGCCTTTCTTAGAAATCATCTATTCATATTAGTCATGTATTAAAAAGCTAATGTCATAGGTCTTTATATGTGGGCAGGGTTTATAAGTTGTCTAAAGGGCCATCAGGTAGAGTTGGCCTTTTCTGTTGAGGTCCCCTAAATTTCAGTGGAGGTCTTCTCTTTGGGGCCAGTTTCTCTAGAAAACTGGGTCCTGATAGTAGGGTAAGAAAAGACAGCTGAGGACCCCAAGATTTGTATGATGACTTTTACTTAATCCCTCTATCTTCATCCTCTCTCATGCCCATCCGGCCCCACCCCCCAAATCCTCCTCTGGCTGCTGACCCTCAGGTTCAGTTTTTCCTGTCAGTGGAGGTTGAGGGTGGGGCGTAGGCTGGCTGTGGAGAGTAGGGGAGAGGACCTGGGTTCCAGTTGCTCTTTATACAGACTTCTAGTCCTGATTTCAGCCCTATACCTCACTCTCATCTTCTACAATACCTAGTGCTTCCAAGTCCTGAACTTAGTAGAGGTTTGGTGGGGTGTGTTTTTGGGCTTCTCCCTTTTGGGTACTTAGGCTTTAACTTCCTCCACTCTGCTAGGTTAGGTATTGCACTTCCTCCTGGTTTTTATCTGTATAAACTTTGTTAAAATCTCATGGCTTTGTCGTCTGTGCTTTTTTGTGGATTAATACTATTTATATTCCTTTAATATCTTTTGGTGGTTTGGAGGTAGAGGAAATAAATTCATGTGGTTGGTTTGTATGTTTCACTGAAAGTCTAGATTTAAATTCTAATAGTGTATAAAAAATAAAAATTCTTTAGTATTAATTTGTAATTCATTCTAGTGATTTTTAATTCATATGGTTTTACTGTACTACCTACCTCATAGGGTTGTGAGGATTAGAAGAATCAATTCATAAAAAGCAGTTAGAAAAGTGCTGGGCACGTAGTGTGTTGAATAAGTGTTAGTTATTAATATTGTTTACTATCATTATTATTATTACTACTATCAGTTTTTTTTTTTTTTTCTGAGACAGGGTCTCACTCTTTCACCCAGTCTTGAGTATAGTGGAGTGATCTCAGCTCACTGCAGTCTCGACCTCCCAGGCTCAAATGATCCTTTTACCTCAGCCTCCCGAATAACTAGGACTACAGGCATGCACCACTACTCCTGGCTAATTTTTGTATTTTTTTGTAGCAGCAGGGTTTTGCCATGCTGTTCAGACTGATCTCAAACTCCTGGGCTCAAGGGATCTGCCTGCCTTGACTTTCCAAAATTCTCGGATTACAGGCATGAGCCACACTGCACTCTCCTATCTCTCTCAATTCAGTAACCTGTTTATTCTTGAGTGAAAATGTTTCACCATAGGAAGAATTACTAATATATGGGAAAATCTAGTGTTTGATAATGTTGACCCTACATTTTTTTTGGACAGTCTCTGTCGCCCAGGCCGGAGTGCAGTGGCGCGATCTTGGCTCACTGCAACTTCCACTTCCTGGGTTCAAGCAATTCTCTTGTCTCAGCCTCCTAGGCTACAGGCTAGGACTACAGGTGCTCGCCACCATGCCCAGCTAATTTTTGTATTTTTAATAGAGATGGGGTTTCATCATATTAGTCAGGCTGGTCTTGAACTCCTGACCTCAGGTCATCTACCTGCCTTGGCCTCCCAAAGTGTCGGGATTACAGATGTGAGCCACCGTGCCCAGCCGACCCTGCATTTAACTAGACTTCATATGAAATGTTCAGGTGTTAGGTGTTATCTTTCTAAGAAACATTCAAGCCTTAAGAAATCCAATCAGTTATAGTTACTTTAAAAGTTTTAAAAAGAGTATAACAATTTTGATGTGCTTTTAAGCTTTATTGGTATTATATTTTGTTTTTATCATATAAATATGAAGTATAGGAGATAAGATAATGCAGATGATGTTTGTTATGCCTTACCTACCGCCAGTAGATGTAATACTCTTAATACATGGAGTACAGAAATAGTAGATTCCCTTCATTCCCAGTGCAACAGTGTTGGGAGGTGGGGCCTACCAGGAGGTGTTTAGGTCATGTGGGTACCACCCTCATGAATAGATTAATGCCGCCGTGTAAAGGGCTTGTGGGCGTGGGTGAACACTCTCCTGCTCTTCTGCCAAATGTCTCTCCCTTCCAAAGGACGTAGTGCTCTACATAGTGTTGGAAGCGAGAGACTGAGCCCTAACATGCCAGTGCCTTATCTTGGATTTCTCAGCCTCCAAAACTGTGAAAAAATAAATTTTCATTCTTTATGGTAAATTCCCATCACTGTATCCATAACCTCTTGTAAATAGTTGTACACCTTTCAGAAAATGTTGTGGACTTACATAAGCAAAATGCCTGCATTTATTTCATAGGTAAAATTTTAATCTATTTTCTAATCAAAGTGTTTTGGGGAACATTTAATTTAAATACTATGTTCAATTTTTTTAATGGTCTGCTTCAGATTTTTTTTATAAGTTAATGTTTTAAAACAAAATAATTGTGTTCTAGGTAGAAGCTACTCTGAGTTTAGGTTTTTAAATCTCTTTCAGATATTTTAAGTATCTTTTTTGTGTCTGGATTCAGAGAGGTATGATAATGAGATTCTCTTCTAGAGGGGAAGTGGGAGTAGGTAACCATACTACTCTTTCTACGGCTACAGAGCCGCATACTCGAAGGAGGGAGATTTTTATTTGTAAGGACATTTGTATTATCTTTCATTAAAGTAGAGTCCCATGGGCGTGGCAAATGGCTGTAAATAAAGTAAAAGTGGCTAAAGAAAACAGTGCCTGCTATTAGCTTGATGCTGGCATTTTCTTCTTTCCCTGGATGTGACTGTTATTGTCTTTATTGGGTCCCCTTATTATCTGCTTTGATATCCATCTCTGGAACTTTGATCTCTAATTTTTTTTTTTTTTTTTTGAGACAGAGTCTCACTCTGTAGCCCAAGTTAGAGTGCAGTGACACGATCTTGGCTCACTGCAACCTCCACCTCCGGGGCTCAAGCAATTCTCGTGACTCAACATCCCAAATAGCTGGGACTGTAGGCACGCACCACCATGCCCAGCTGATGTTTTGTATTTTTACAAAAATTTTTCACCATGTTGGCCAGGGTGGTCTCAAACTCCTAAGCTCAGGAGATCCGCCTGCCTCAGCCTTTGAAAGTGCTGGGATTACAGGCGGGAGCCACCGTGCCCGACCTGACCTCTCCATCTTTGGCGTCCTTATGCTGCCTCTTCTCCAAATACATGTTGGCCAGGGTGGTCTCAAACTCCTAAGCTCAGGAGATCCGCCTGCCTCAGCCTCTGAAAGTGCTGGGATTACAGGCGGGAGCCACCGTGCCTGACCTGACCTCTCCATCTTTGGCGTCCTTATGCTGCCTCTTCTCCAAATACAGTAACTAATCTAGTATATTTTCATAGGATAGAATTTGCCCTTTCTGTCCCATAATATGTTCCTCTTCCCCAAAAAGTTTTTTGTTGGTCTCTTTGGTAATAAAACATTTAGAGCATTTACTGTGGGCCAGGTGCTTTACCTCATGTTAGCCTTATAACAGAGATGCGGAAGTACAGGACTACCAGTGCAGCCAAGATGCACAGCACCAGGATTAACTCATGAGACTGATTAGAATGATGAATATCTTATTGTATCCTGAAACATTAAGCCTTTAAGTTATCCCTTTATTTAGTATTTAAATTCACATGCTTCTTGATTTTTTTGGACTAGCATTAGTTGTTGAATAAATAAATAATTCAGAATGTATCCACAAAACCTAGAATATATGACAGGGTGGATTCAGTTTTGCTTAGTTACTGTAGATAAACCAAATAAATTAATGTAAAGGGATATTAATGCATTAAGCAATTTTTTTTGACATAAATGAAGGGTTGTTTCCATGGGTAATATATTCAGAATATTAAAGATGAGTAAAATGTATGACTATAATGAATTCCTTCTTCACTTTTACTCTGGCAAGGTGGGAGGAGGGTGCTGTTGATAATCTCTGTGCTTTTGCAAGTTTGGCACAAAGACTTTTACTCACTTAAATCTCAATATAAAGTATATTGCCAGATCTGGCAGCATGGGGACAATTAGGAACAAAGGAGAGAGAATAGAATCAGCCATCAGGAGCTATAACCACACTCTTCTTTCTCAACCTTTTCTGGTATTAGTAGGCAGAACTCCTTTTGGATGCGGTGAAGCATTTTATGAGTGAACAATGGTGAGTCATGTAATGAAAGGAGATGTTCTAGGAAAACTTTTCAGTCCCGCTCAGTGCTGCCATCTTTTTCTCCCAGCACTCTGGACTTAAAATTCTGAGAGAACAGGGTATTTCCCACCCTTCCTCTTACTTTTTGAAAGCAATACCTGAGTTATTAAGCAATCATTTAGACAGTATGAATAAACCAAAATTCACCTTGACACTCCATCCCCTAGAGGTAACCATTCTTTTCTAGTATATATTCTTCCAGACCTTTTTCCTGTGTATTGACTTTTAAATAGATGTACATTGCAATAGTTTGGATTAGCTCATCCATAGCAGGGTGGTTAAATAAACAGTGGCACTTTTTTTTTTTTGAGACAGAGTCTCACCCTGTCGCCCAGGCTGGAGTGCAATGGCGCGATCTCGGCTCACTGCAACCTTTGCTTTCCAGGTTCAAGCGATTCTCCTGCCTCAGCCTCCCAAGTAGCTGGAATTACAGGCGAGCACCACCATGCCTGGCTAATTTTTGTATTTTTGGTAGAGACGGGGTTTTACCGTGTTGGTCAGGCTGGTCTCGAATGCCTGACCTTGTGATCTGCCTGCCTTGGCCTCCCAGTGTCAGGATCCTGGCCCCAGTGGCACATTTTTATGATGCATCTGGTACTAAAGAAGGAGCTGGCTTTATGACCTTTACTTGAGTATTTTTTTGTGTGTGACAGTTGAACAATTCTGACCCCTATTATTGTTGGCTGGACAGGCATTTTCTTTTTAATTCCTCTATGCAAGGAACTGTGGATTGCTTTTTTCTGGATAGCTAGAACGAGGCCATTTTCTTTCAAAAGACAGTCCTAGAGTTTCCAGTGGTTTTCTTTAATTGTGTATGCGTGAGTGTGACAGTGTGTGTGCCTGTGTCTCTATCTGTGCATGCATCTGTATGCACAGTTTCTTAGTTGTGGACAATGCAACTTGGAATCATTTTAGTTTTCCAATTGATTTTAAAAGTTTATCTATAGAAGATGAGACAAATTTGCTGTAGAAGTTACCACTACTTGGTCAAAATAGAGAGTTGTGGGTTTTTTTTTTTGTTTGACAACAATCAAAAGTATGGCCTACAGATAGTAAGGGTTAACCACCCAGATTTTTGTCAGATAATATATACATGTCCATGTAATTAAAAGTCTTCATTTGACAAATTTATATGGTAAATGAGCATAAAATGAATATCTTTTCAGTATTAGAACATTTCTGTTTATGCCCTATTCCAGTGGTATTTGTGGTCGCTAGGGGTTGCTGGGTTATCCAAGTGATTCAGCATGCCTTCAGAATTGGCATCCTCGGGTGATTGTCCATAGCCTCTTGCAATGGTGCCTCATCTTGGGGAGGCTTTAGAACACAGCTCTCATTTAGCTTATTATTGATTTTTTTTTCTTGTTTTGCAGTTGTTGGCTAGAGAAAAGTGTGTAGCAATAAGTACGCACACTTACTGTGGTTTACCATCATGACCATGGATAGCAAACTGCCTTTTTTTTTTTTTTTAACTCCTGTGTCATCTCTGATGTTGTGGCTAATTTTAAGACTTTGATTTTTCAGCTAGGATTAGCGGAGAATGACCTACCTACTTGATTAATGATGTCTGCATGGGCTTACTAAGAGGGTGTGGGGAATGGTGGCAGGGGTAACTATCATCGAGAATATAGGGCAATGGGTATATTCTAACTTTGCATAACTTTGCTAGATTATATATATCTTTACTCACAATAAGCAAAGTTGAACAACTTAAAATTGATTCCCTGTTTTCTGTTTTCACTATCCAACTAGGATGAACTCTTAAGTTCATACATATACTTTAAAATGGGAACAAACATAGCCTGTCATGTCTTTATTTAGGCTAAGTGCATATGTATGTATAAGTAATGTGTATATCCTTCACTTATTAATAGTGCCTTCATGAATTCAAAGACCCTTGTCACATGGTGCTCAGGAAAAAAAAAGTGCCAATATTCTTTTTTTTTTTTTCTCTAAGAAGTACTAGTTTAGGTAAGTGAAATTCAATAGCATATCAGTGCTTTACCTTAGTCACTTTTTGTGTTTTGATCACCCTTAGTCATCACTGGAGAGAAGAGTTTGAATTCATTTGTGGTTTTGCTTTAGTGGCAAACCTCCTTACAGGGATGAGTTGCCCTCCATTCTCCTTGCCATATTTGGTTAATCTAGGCCATGACCTTTGAGGGGAAAAGGCACAGATTGCAACTTTTCTTTCCTGCTTTTGTGAATCAGGCCATGTTCACGCAGGGTCCTTGAAGGTGACTTGAGTGAGGAAGCTATATACCGATGACTTACCAATTTTTGGTCTTATAACATTCTCTCTCTTTTTTTTTTTTTTTTTTTGTAGCATATGGCTTCCTCTACTGTATGTTGGCATTTGCCACTTTTGGGGATTTGACTCCTGCAGGTATTTTTTTTTTTTTCTTTTGGGGGAGTGTGACGGCAGTGGATATAGTCTTAGATGATGTTTTTAATAGTTCAAGTCCATTAGTGTCTTACTCTAGAGAAAACGAAAGACTCACTGTGTGAGTTTTCTTGCCCTCTGGTTTTCAGAATTCTGTGTAGTTTCTCAACATTTCCTTTCTACCTGTCCTGAAGAGCTCTTATGGAAATCATGGTTGAATGTTAGTAAATTTCTAAGAGCTTTCCAATGTTGTCTATAATTAGCCAAAAAAAGACATATGAACTTTTCTCATTCTGTCTACCTTTTTAAAATTTTATTCACTTTATCTTTTTCTCCAGTTTTGATAGATGATTATAGAGTTCCCCAAAATGGCCTTCTTACTATTTCTATATTAGGTATATTATTTCAGAAAAGAAAATAATCACTTGGGAATGGCGGTGAGTTCAGGGGGTCTGTTAACCATTTAATTTAGGATTGTTTATACATTTATTTACCTCTTTTAAAAAATTTCTTCAGTTAATATTCATTGACCACTCACTAAGTGTTATGTTGCTAGTATTTATCTTTGCTTTCTAATTATTTTTTTGTAATTTTTTTGCTTTCTAATTCTTGAGTGAATTTAAAACTCACTGCTTTATTATTTAATATCTTAGATACAATGACTATCTTAATTATAATTGGCTTTCCAAAATTTTCACTTTTTTTCAGTTAACTAGTTGAATAGTATTTATCATTCACATTTGCACCCTAACTATTGTTTTAACCTAAACATAAATAAGCAAGCATTAGAAAGTAGCATAATTGCTGTTAAAATAGTCTTTTCTTTGCGTGTTTAAATATTGTTAGAAACATAAGCACATGAATTTTTTTGGCCTTTTAAATGTCTTTATTGTAGCTAGTTATAAGATGTATATATAGCTTATATATGTGTATATACACATACATATATATATATACATACATATATATACATAAAATGATTCTTGCAAAAGTAGTTATGGGTATTTAAGTGAAAAATTTGTAAGTTTAGAAGTTAAGAAATTGGAAATAATGGAATTGGTTTAAAAAGCTAGTCTCTAAATTAACTTAGAAACCTAATAGCAAATACAGATTTTGATTGCTATAACTAAACACTTTAATTTTGAAAAAGTTTCAGAATAGAATTTCTATTCCCAGGGGAAAATAAACTTCATTTAAAAATATATGTATACTTATTTTGTGAGTATTTTTTTCTTTTCCAAATTCCAAAAGGTGTATACTCTATATTTTTGTCATAAAAATTCTGCTTGTCGAAAATATTGTAGTAATTTTATAAATTCAATAAAACCTGAGTGATGTGAACAGTGTGGGGGAAAATGTTTAATAAATTTGCC